TGAATGCTTTGAAGCAGCCAGGGAGCCAAGAATGGGAGCATAGATATATGTAGAGTTACAATGGCTCTGGAGTTGGGGTAGGGACTAACTTTCTGTGGAGGGTGAACTGGTGCCCAAAGTGTGGGCATGCCCAGAGAGACCTTGACTCCAGGGCCCAGAGCTTGCTCTAGTGATGGCCCAGTGTCTGATACATGGGTGGGTGCAGTGCAGTCCCAGACCCTGGGTCTGAGTGTGAGCTCTCAAGGGGCAGCTGCAGTTTGGGGTTTGCATGGTGTTGGGGAGGTGGCAGCTCCTTTTCCAAAGTAGCTCAATAGCATCTGCTTCTTGCAGGTGGAGGCAGTACAGTTGTGTCTCCCTCTCTAGGGTTTCCTGGTGGGAATGGCTCTTGGTTATCTCAGTGGCATAAATGCTAGCGTTCTCTGCAAAGCAGGGATCTTGATGACTACCACCACATGGCTGATACTAATTGCCTCAACCTTTCCTGTTTGTTCCTAACCATCTCCTGGCATCTCAAGTATGCAGATATCACTAGAAATCCTTCGTGTGCGGCTATTCTCCATGTTTTTGCTCCTCTGTATTGCTGCAGATTCTTTAATGGGCCCTTGAACCCTCGCAGACCTATTTTGGTTTGTGGATAGCTGTCTCTCTCTCGCTCTAGAGATATATATATAAGATATACATATTTATATATTATATATTTAAGATATATATATTTATATATTATAGATTTATATATATTATTATATATAATATAAATTATATATTATATATATAATATATATTATAATATATATTATATATTATATATATATAATATATATTATTATATATAATATATAATTTATATATATATATAATAATATATTATATATATTATATATGTATTTTTTGTGATGGGGATGAAGGCTAGTATCTTTCTTACTCCATAATCTTGGTGGTATCTCAGAAAACTTTCTTATGTCTCATAATTTATGTCTTTGCAGAGCCAGCCAGCCACTTTGTCGGTCATCAGGGCAGATAATCCATGGGTGCCAAGAACAATGTGACTGAGTTTGTTTTATTTGGCCTTTTTGAGAGCAGAGAGATGCAGCATACATGCTTTGTGGTATTCTTCCTCTTTCATGTGCTCACTGTCCTGGGGAACCTTCTGGTCATCATCACCATCAATGCTAGAAAGACCCTGAAGTCTCCCATGTATTTCTTCCTGAGCCAGTTGTCTTTTGCTGACATATGTTATCCATCCACTACCATACCCAAGATGATTGCTGACACTTTTGTGGAGCATAAGATCATCTCCTTCAATGGCTGCATGACCCAGCTCTTTTCTGCCCACTTCTTTGGTGGCACTGAGATCTTCCTCCTTACAGCCATGGCCTATGACCGCTATGTGGCCATCTGTAGGCCCCTGCACTACACAGCCATCATGGATTGCCGGAAGTGTGGCCTGCTAGCGGGGGCCTCCTGGTTAGCTGGCTTCCTGCATTCCATCCTGCAGACCCTCCTCACGGTTCAGCTGCCTTTTTGTGGGCCCAATGAGATAGACAACTTCTTCTGTGATGTTCATCCCCTGCTCAAGTTGGCCTGTGCAGACACCTACATGGTAGGTCTCATCGTGGTGGCCAACAGCGGTATGATTTCTTTAGCATCCTTTTTTATCCTTATCATTTCCTATGTTATCATCTTACTGAACCTAAGAAGCCAGTCATCTGAGGACCGGCGTAAGGCTGTCTCCACATGTGGCTCACACGTAATCACTGTCCTTTTGGTTCTCATGCCCCCCATGTTCATGTACATTCGTCCCTCCACCACCCTGGCTGCTGACAAACTTATCATCCTCTTTAACATTGTGATGCCACCTTTGCTGAACCCTTTGATCTATACACTAAGGAACAACGATGTGAAAAATGCCATGAGGAAGCTGTTTAGGGTCAAGAGGAGCTTAGGGGAGAAGTGACATTCCAGAGAATCTCAATCCAGCTAGGAAAT